GAGATGTGCTTTTTAAAATGTTAAGAGTGTAAAAGGACAAACAGTGAAAAATAAATCTTCCTCTTATTTTGTCCTCCAGTCTCCCAATTCCTCTACTCAGAGGTGAGAACAGAACTTCCACACCCTCCAGAACCTCCACAGTTAGAACTGTCTACATGTTTCCATTGTCTTTACTTTTATTCTTGCCTGCACAAATAAATGAATTGCTCATTATGGAAACTTCCCAAAAGACCCGTTAACACTTCAATAGGAAGCACCAACAGTTTATGCCCTAGGACTTTGTTCCCACAATCCTGTAACATCATATCACGACACCTAACCCAATCCTTATCAAGCCCTGTCAAAAACGGACTTTAAACCAAGCTGCAAATTTTCAGTAATCTGGCCTTGCCTTTCCCCCTCTGATAGCACCATCAAACAAACCCCCTTACTGCCGAAAGCAATAAGCCCGGCTTTGTTCCATCCACTGGTTGTGTTGGTGATATCTGGGGACTGCCACTGAACAGACGCACAGAGGGAGCCCCTACAGGCAGGGGTTTTTCTGTCTGTGCTTCTGGGAGAGTATGTCTCGTACATTTGTCGCGTTGATGAAGACTTCACAGCTCCATCAGCTGCGGGCAAGGGGGTCTGAGGCAGTCTTAGGCAAGTTGGGGCCCAGCGGGGAGAAGTTGCAGAAGAACTGATTAGAGGACCCCAGGAGGCTTCAGAGCTGGGCGAGGTAGAGAGTCTCCTGTGCGCCTTCTCTCCTCTCTGCAATTCGGGGACTCCTTGCACTGGGGCAGGCCCCCGGCCAGGTGCATGGGAGGAAGCACGGAGAATTTACAAGCCTCTCGATTCCTCAGTCCAGACGCTGTTGGGTCCCCTCCGCTGGAGATCGCGCTTCCCCCAAATCTTTGTGAGCGTTGCGGAAGCACGCGGGGTCCGGGTCGCTGAGCGCTGCAAGACAGGGGAGGGAGCCGGGCGGGAGAGGGAGGGGCGGCGCCGGGGCGGGCCCTGATATAGAGCAGGCGCCGCGGGTCGCAGCACAGTGCGGAGACCGCAGCCCCGGAGCCCGGGCCAGGGTCCACCTGTCCCCGCAGCGCCGGCTCGCGCCCTCCTGCCGCAGCCACCGGTGAGTGCCGCGGTCCTGAGATCCCCGGGCCGGATGCGCGGCGGCCCCAGCTCCCGAGCGTCTGCCTCCCCCGCCCTGGGCTGCCCGGGCTCCCTGGGCTCCCCGGCGGCTGCACGGAGTCAAGGCGCCCCGTCCCGGGCGTCCCCCGCGGGTGCCGATCCAGGCTGCCCGGAGTCCGGAGCCCAGAGAGGAGAGAGACAGCTGGGGAGCCTGGTCACCGCGGGCATCTCCCCTGCGCTGCAGTCGCCCGCCTGGCCTGCCTTCCCGTTCCTCCGCCTCTTGCCCTGACTTCTCCTTCCTTTGCAGAGCCGCCGTCTAGCGCCCCGACCTCGCCACCATGAGAGCCCTGCTGGCGCGCCTGCTTCTCTGCGTCCTGGTCGTGAGCGACTCCAAAGTGAGTGCGCTCTTGCTTTGACTGATGCTGCCTTTGATGAAGCCTCCTCCCGAATCTCTTCCAGGGCAGCAATGAACTTCATCAAGTTCCATGTGAGTATCCACCCCTACAACAGTTGGCTGCACCCCTCGCTTACCCCACCTTTGTTCTCTCCAGCGAACTGTGACTGTCTAAATGGAGGAACATGTGTGTCCAACAAGTACTTCTCCAACATTCACTGGTGCAACTGCCCAAAGAAATTCGGAGGGCAGCACTGTGAAATAGGTATGGGGATCTCCACTGCAACTGGGAGAGAATCATATTCTCTCATCCTCCTGTCCCCTTGTAGATAAGTCAAAAACCTGCTATGAGGGGAATGGTCACTTTTACCGAGGAAAGGCCAGCACTGACACCATGGGCCGGCCCTGCCTGCCCTGGAACTCTGCCACTGTCCTTCAGCAAACGTACCATGCCCACAGATCTGATGCTCTTCAGCTGGGCCTGGGGAAACATAATTACTGCAGGTGAGGTGGGGGCAACAAGGACCAAAAGCCCTGAATGACATCCCCTATCTTTCTGTGTTGCCAGGAACCCAGACAACCGGAGGCGACCCTGGTGCTATGTGCAGGTGGGCCTAAAGCTGCTTGTCCAAGAGTGCATGGTGCATGACTGCGCAGATGGTGAGCATCACTGACCTGCTGATGACAGTGGGCTCCCTAAGACATCCCTCTGTTTGTCCTCCAGGAAAAAAGCCCTCCTCTCCTCCAGAAGAATTAAAATTTCAGTGTGGCCAAAAGACTCTGAGGCCCCGCTTTAAGATTATTGGGGGAGAATTCACCACCATCGAGAACCAGCCCTGGTTTGCGGCCATCTACAGGAGGCACCGGGGGGGCTCTGTCACCTACGTGTGTGGAGGCAGCCTCATCAGCCCTTGCTGGGTGATCAGCGCCACACACTGCTTCATGTACGGCCCTGGGTTTCTCCTCTTCGACTCTTCTAAGCTGTTTGATGGGTATCTTCTCCCACAGTGATTACCCAAAGAAGGAGGACTACATCGTCTACCTGGGTCGCTCAAGGCTTAACTCCAACACGCAAGGGGAGATGAAGTTTGAGGTGGAAAACCTCATCCTACACAAGGACTACAGCGCTGACACGCTTGCTCACCACAACGACATTGGTGAGGGGGAACCCCGCGACTACTGTGGCCATTCTTTCTCCTCTGACCCTCTGTCCTCCCCCAGCCTTGCTGAAGATCCGTTCCAAGGAGGGCAGGTGTGCGCAGCCATCCCGGACTATACAGACCATCTGCCTGCCCTCGATGTATAACGATCCCCAGTTTGGCACAAGCTGTGAGATCACTGGCTTTGGAAAAGAGAATTCTAGTAAGTGACAATTGCGACTGACTTAGAAGGTCGATGCAAACGCCTCCCTGTTTTCTCCACCTAGCCGACTATCTCTATCCGGAGCAGCTGAAAATGACTGTTGTGAAGCTGATTTCCCACCGGGAGTGTCAGCAGCCCCACTACTACGGCTCTGAAGTCACCACCAAAATGCTGTGTGCTGCTGACCCACAGTGGAAAACAGATTCCTGCCAGGTGAGTGTTCCAAGCATCTCTCTCCACCTCTTAGGGCTCATCTTTTGTATCTTTGGCGTCACAGGGAGACTCAGGGGGACCCCTCGTCTGTTCCCTCCAAGGCCGCATGACTTTGACTGGAATTGTGAGCTGGGGCCGTGGATGTGCCCTGAAGGACAAGCCAGGCGTCTACACGAGAGTCTCACACTTCTTACCCTGGATCCGCAGTCACACCAAGGAAGAGAATGGCCTGGCCCTCTGAGGGTCCCCAGGGAGGAAACGGGCACCACCCGCTTTCTTGCTGGTTGTCATTTTTGCAGTAGAGTCATCTCCATCAGCTGTAAGAAGAGACTGGGAAGATAGGCTCTGCACAGATGGATTTGCCTGTGCCACCCACCAGGGCGAACGACAATAGCTTTACCCTCAGGCATAGGCCTGGGTGCTGGCTGCCCAGACCCCTCTGGCCAGGATGGAGGGGTGGTCCTGACTCAACATGTTACTGACCAGCAACTTGTCTTTTTCTGGACTGAAGCCTGCAGGAGTTAAAAAGGGCAGGGCATCTCCTGTGCATGGGTGAAGGGAGAGCCAGCTCCCCCGACGGTGGGCATTTGTGAGGCCCATGGTTGAGAAATGAATAATTTCCCAATTAGGAAGTGTAACAGCTGAGGTCTCTTGAGGGAGCTTAGCCAATGTGGGAGCAGCGGTTTGGGGAGCAGAGACACTAACGACTTCAGGGCAGGGCTCTGATATTCCATGAATGTATCAGGAAATATATATGTGTGTGTATGTTTGCACACTTGTGTGTGGGCTGTGAGTGTAAGTGTGAGTAAGAGCTGGTGTCTGATTGTTAAGTCTAAATATTTCCTTAAACTGTGTGGACTGTGATGCCACACAGAGTGGTCTTTCTGGAGAGGTTATAGGTCACTCCTGGGGCCTCTTGGGTCCCCCACGTGACAGTGCCTGGGAATGTATTATTCTGCAGCATGACCTGTGACCAGCACTGTCTCAGTTTCACTTTCACATAGATGTCCCTTTCTTGGCCAGTTATCCCTTCCTTTTAGCCTAGTTCATCCAATCCTCACTGGGTGGGGTGAGGACCACTCCTGTACACTGAATATTTATATTTCACTATTTTTATTTATATTTTTGTAATTTTAAATAAAAGTGATCAATAAAATGTGATTTTTCTGATGACAAATCTCCCTGGTGCTTGTATGGGAAGG